GGTCGGCTTGGCACAGGGAGCACCACCTCTTAGGGATGGGCTGCAGGGGAAGAGTCTGAATGATTGAGCAGAAATAACCAAAGGTGAAGAAGGAACGAGAAGAGAAGAGAAGCTAGGGGCTTTGCGGAGCTGACCGTCCTAAGGTGTACGCAGCTATGCCAGCCGCTGGCTGTCTCCTAGGCCATTTCCCTCTCATTTCTGCCCTCCCAGCCCCATGAAAGGCCTCAGGGAGAGGGGTACCAGGTGTGCAGGATGGCCACAGGGATCCGATTCCAAAGGTCTGCTGAGGCAGGCCCAGTAGCAGGCTCAGAGCAGAACAACCCAGCCGCCTCAGACTCAGCTGGCCCCAAACTCAGCCCTGGAAGAGCCTAGGTTTGAGAGACGTGGTTTTCCCGCACAAGGCACAGAGAATGGCCACTCGGGCTTGTCTGGAGGCTGGGAAACTCTGTCCCGGCTTCTCTCTCACCTTCCACCCTCCCTCCTTGCCCTTCTCCAGAGACAGCAGAAAGAGTCCGCCAGGGGAATGACAGACCCCAGGCCCGGGGGCAAGCCCGTCACCTCTCCATCCGTATGGGGTACAATGGTCTCCACCGGGCAGAGTCCATAGCCCGAAGTCAAGCGCAGAAATGTCCCCTCTCCAAGCTCCGGCCTTTTGGCCCAGCCCCACGAAGTTGGGTTCATCGTGTCACATCTGAGAGCAGAGGCAGAACCAGCTACCTGCTCCCCATCTCCCTTCCCACAAAGAGACCACAAATAGATAGGGGCAGGGATCCAGCCAGCCCGGCCGCAGGGAGGGAAACCTGGGCCCCTCGAGCCCCGGGGGGAGGGAGGTGCCCTAGGAGCTGTCCTGGCAGCCGCACCCTCCCCAGGCCGGTGGGGGTGCAGGTGCCCTGGTGTCCGGCGGGGCCTGGACTCTGTCCCCGTGGCGGGGTGGGCGGCGGAGCCTCCGCCTCCCGCCCGAGGACCCCGCACGGCGAGCTCCGCGCCGGTCCCGCCACGCCCCGCAGGCGCCGTCCCCGCGGCCACTCCCTCCCGCGGGCCCAGCCGAACCGCGGCCGCGCTTCCTGCACCCGGGACCCGACAGAGGTGAGTGCGCCGGGCGGCCGGGGCGAGGGTTGACGGCGGCGCCAGCGCGGGGACGCACCCGGGAACGGCTGACCTTCAGCGAGGCCGGCTCCCCGCCAGCTACCGGGGCGGAAAATTCAAATCCAATCTGTGGAATAAAGGCCTTCGGGGGAAGTGGAGCAGGAGAAGGACTGGGGTAGGTCTCTGTGCTAGGATAGGATACAAATGTTCCTTTTTTCTTCTTCTTCTTTTTTAAATAGAGACAGATTCTTGCTATGGCTATGGCTACAGTCTTACCCAAGCTCTTCTTGAAGCCCCGGCCTCAAGTGATCCTCCCACCTCAACCTCCCAAGGTGCTGAGATTACAGGCATGAGCCATCATGTCCAGCCTTCAACCAGATTTCTTGACAGCACCTTTATATGTGATTCTTACACCAATCTTCATTGTTAACCCCATTTTAAAGAAGCAGAAACCAAGGCCCAGGGAGGCTACATAACTTGCCAGAGCTCTCAGAGCCAAAAAGCAACAGATGTGGAATTCAAACCCGGGCATTCAGATGCCCAAGTTCCCTGCACTCCCACTCTCCCAAACTGCCTCAGCCTGAGCAAGCCCAACCTGAAGCCTTCCTCCTGGAGTCCAAAGTCCAGCCAGGAATGTGACATGGGCTCCCCAGCCCTCCAGATGTGTGTGCTCACACTTTGTCTGGACTTGTTCCTCCTTGGCCTTCGAACGTTCTGCCCTCAGATGTCCCCATTAGTCACAGTCTGTCTGAGAGCCCTCGGATTAGCTGGATGGGAGCAGACGCAACTTTGTGGTGGTCATCAGGTTGTCCCATTCATCAGCTCAGGCCTGAGCCTGCTGGAGTGTGGTCGTTGCCAGAAACAATAACTCTTAGGAAAGAAAACCAGCCTCTTTCTGCCTGAAACTGTCCTGAGAGGTGCTTGACTCAGCATCGGCAATTATTTCCCAGAAGGAAAGTTACCGACCTGATTCGGCAGCCGCGTGCTCCGCTCTAGAAAGCTCATGGTGACGGGAAGCACAGGACAGGGGTGGATCAGCAAGAGAAGGCTTGGGCCTGAGCAGAGACTGAGATGAGCTGGCGCTAGAACCGAGGGAGGAAGTAGGGACTCATTCTGTTGTTTAGGGGATAAAGAGAGATTTCCGCGAAGGCTAGCCAGCTGTGCTAATTGGAAGAACGAAGTGGAAAAACAGTGATTTTCAAAAGTAGATCATCTGTGCACATTCTGAAATATATGCACATTTTTCCATTAGTATGAGTTTGCAGTGAGGATGTATCTGATGCATCCGTTTCTGTATCAGTCAGACTCAGCAGGAAGCAGATGGCACCCTCAAGCAGGGTAACTGATGAGAGTTTAACACAAAGGTGTGGACAGGGTTAAGGGATGGTGCCACACGGTGGGACGGCCATGCCTCAGGAGCTGTTACTAGCCCTAGGCTTGCAGGAAGAAGGAAGAGACAAGTGCAGGACAGGGACTCCAACAGGAACTGAGCTGACATCTTCAGCCGAGGGAGGCAGCCAACCTGAAGTGACCCTGGCAGAGTGGATAAATACTGCCGGGTCTTCACTCTCCTCCCATCCTCTGATCTCCAGTTAGTGCTTCCTATCACCCAAATCTAACAGACGCTGGAAGGCAGGGTGCCGGGTGACATCATCCTTAGAGTAGGGGGATGGAGACTGGATCTGGATAGGTGGATAGAAAGTATGCAGCACATTGCTGGTGCAGGAGCCTCTTTCACACATTCCTTTGGCTGCCATTTTCTGGACACCTGCAGTGTGTCACTCTGGGTTTGACACTGGGGAAATGCAGTGAATGAGCTGTCCTCAGGCTCTGTGTAGAGATTCTGCCTTTACAGATGCCAGGATAAAAAGAAAATCCCACAAGTGACTGGAAAAGAAGAAATGGATGCAAACATCACTGGCACTGGGGGTGGTGAATTTCAGACCATGTCTCTGGAGCCCAGCCCAATGTGGGAGATAATTTCTGTGGGCGAGACAGATAGTTATTAGTGCAGCATTTCCAATCAGCATTTCAAAAGCGTAGGTCATAATTTACATTCTCTAGGCTCAGGAAGGTTCTGGAAGACAATATGTGCTTAATTTACCATTAGTGAGCTGTTTTGTTGCTTGTAAAGCCAGGTTTTATTTACAAAACAACAAATTCTGCTGTCTCTGCCAAGGACTGGACATCTTGACACCAAGAAACATAGCAAAATCCAGTCAAAAGTGACTTTGCAAGCAGTATGATGAATTTCTATATGGTTCTCCAGCTCCAGCATTTTCTTAGGGAAAGCATGGCCAGAAATGCCCAAGTCTGTATTTTGGCAACAGCCCAAGCTTCTCAGACTCCACTGGCCAGTTCCAGATCTTTAAGTAACTATAATAAGAGCCATGCTGTCTGTCTCTAAAAAGTGAAGCATGAATCAAAAGTGACTTTGTTTTAATTTAACAGCATTGAGACTGTGAAAGGCACTGGATATGTTTAGGCACCTGTAAACGGAGAATGTGGGGTGAAAAAAGAGAGGCATAGCTGGGTGCGATGGCTCACGCCTGTAATCCCAGCACTTTGGGAGGCTGAAGCAGGCAGATCACTTGAGGCCAGGAGTTTGAGACCAGCCTGGCCAACACGGTAAAACCCCGTCTCTACTAAAAATACTAAAAATTAGCTGGGTGTGGTGGCACACGTCTGTAATCCCAGCTACTTAGGAGGCTGAGGCATGAACATTGCTTGAACCCAGGAGGCCGAGATTGCAGTGAGCCAAGATCATGCCACTGCACTCCAGCCTGGGTGACAGAGGGAGACTCTGTCTCAACAAAAGAAAAGAAAAAGAGAGGCAGGAGACAGGGCCACCAAGTACTGGCACACTGTGCCAACTCCAGGGACCACCAACTGATAGATTGCAGCATGCACGGCACCCTTGAGGTTGTGCAGTGTGGTAGCCCTGGCAGGATTCATTCTGTAATACATTTTCTACAGGGCATGCTCTGTACTCCTGATAGTCAGAGTCCTCGATCTGGCAACTGACAATGAGCTTTAAAACAGCCCACCTCTTTCCTAGAGAGATAAGACGAGGCAGAACAGAATCATTGGAAGAAACAGCTTCAGAGTCAGAACTCCTGTCAAGTCCTGGCTCAGTCACTTGGGAATTGAGTGGCCTCAGGCAATTTATGAAACCTCAGTTTCCTGATCTGTGAAATGGAGAGAATAAAACTACTTGTTTTGGAGATGAAAAGAGATCATGCACAGGCACTAAGGACACAGGAAGCATTTACAAGATAAGAGCAATTGAGCCTGCAGTGAGCCGCCACTGTACTCCACTGTACTCTGGGGGACGACAAAGTGAGACCCTGTTTCAAAAATAAATAAATAAATAATAAATGATAAGAGCTGCAAATAAGAGGATATTTGGAATGTCCAATGACAGTGATAATAACAGCTAACATCTATTGAACCCTCATGTGTGCTGGGCCTTGAGCTAAGGGCTTTACTTGGTTTAACTCATGTAATCATCTTAGCCCTCATTTGAAGATGTGTCTCCATTTCACAGATGGAAACAGGCACAGAGAGGTTAAAAGACTTGTCCAGGGTCACCCTACTAGCGCGTAGTACAACTGGAATTCAAATGCTGACACTGGCTTTCAACGCCAAACTCTTCACAACTACATTCAGTTTGGCAACTTTTAGAAAGCAGATGTGAATTTTTATGGCATAGTCAACCCAGAAAATTCCACTTGTGAGGACTTTCTAAGGAGGAATTTCAAAATGAAGACCAGCAGAGGAGGCTTATCCAGCCTCTTAGCCTGCTGGGATGTTGCTGGGGTAGTGCCCAGTGAGAAAAGCAAATCCTCCCGCCTCCACACTCCCTGTGCCTCTCTCTGCCTCCTCCTGCTCCCCGGCCTTCCCCCGCTAGGGCACCTTCTGTCCTCTTACCCACTGTCCATCCTTCTGGAGATTCACCTAGAGGCTAAGTCACACCGTGTGGAGCACTGAGCCACCTAGAGGGGTTAGCAGAAGGTGAGATGTTTGCTCTCTTTCTCCTTCTACCTCCCCTGCCTGCAGTTCCAATCACCCTTCATCCCTAACCTGCAACCATCTGTCCTGACAACCGCCCAACCTTCTGCAGACTCTTGCCGTGACAGTTCCAGACATTCATTTCACAAATAGGAATGGGGGCACCCTGCTTTGAGCAGGATAACTGGGCTGAGAGCAAGGGCCCTGTAGAGAGACAGCTGTGTGCCAGCGACCCCAGCGGCAGTGCAATGCTGGGAAAGGGGCTAAGGGCACACAGCAGGGTTCAGCACACATTACCTGGGGCAACCAAGAATGCTCCCTAGGGGAAGTGACTTGGGGTCTTAAGATGGGGGCAGGAGTTCAGGAGGTGGGAAACAGGAGGTCTATAGAGTGGGGAGGGCCACAGGAGCCAAGGTATGCAATTGTGAAAGAGCAGAAGGAAACAGCCAAGGGTGGCTTGGGACAGGATGTGGGTAGGAGGAGGGCTTCTGTACCCAACTGCCTGGATTTGAATCCCGAGGCCTCTACGTACCACCTGTGTGACCTTGGGCAAGTTGTTTGCCCTCTCTGTGCCTCATTCCCCTATGTATAAGATGGGAATAACAATACTGTCTACATCATAGAGCCCTGAACATCAAATGAGTTAATGTAATTAAGTACTTAACAACAGAGCCCAGCACACAGCTGTGCTCAATAGATGCGGGCTGGGACTATTATTACTATTATCTGTGAGGATGTGGGGCAGAGGGGCCTAAGGCCTCCTTGAATTATCAAGAAGGTCAGTAGGAGGTCCTCTAAGCCATCCCTGCGGCAGACAGGCTCCGGCTCTGAGGAGCACCGGGCAGGGACCCAGGAGGCTGCAAACCTAAGTGCAGATCCCCAGGCTGGGCTGGACAGGCTGAGGTCAGGGCAGGTGCAGAGAGGCCCAGAGCTGCAACACCGCACTTCATTTATTGCGTGGCTACTGATTTGCCCGTGCTGGGCACACGGACGTGGTAAAGGACAGAAGGGCTACTCCTGGACTGTTCTCTGGGCTTCTCACCCTGCGGTTGTGGTGAGAGGCTGCTGACAGCCAGGGCACCCGGGAGTGGGCGTGGCTGGAGAAGGACCCCTGTCCTTTTACAGCTAGGCCCACTCTGAGCCCCACGCAGTGTTCTAGAGCCTGTCCCCCCAGGGCAGGATGGTAGTGGGGGCAGGGGTCCCTGAGCCATTGCGGCCCTTCCCGGCAGGCGCCAAGCCTAGGGGCTGTGGTCAGCGTGAAAGGCAGGGCATGGACCCTCACTCAGGGCTGCGTGTGCCCGACGTGGGTGGGGGGGGCGTGGAATCGGAGCACAACTTGGCCCTGCGTTCCCAGGAAGGGACCCGAAGACCTCCCCAGGCCACCCCGCCATCTGCGTGCGCGCTGGCAAGAGGAGGGGCGCGGGGTAATGGTGGCCGGCGCCACAGCCCCGCGCCGCGCAGGTAGGTGTCCCCGCGAGCCAACCCCTTTCTCTTATTATAAACCTTTCCTGCCTCTGACTTTCAGGGTCTTGCCCACCACCAGCGATGCCCAGCCCTTGGTAGAGCTTGAACCACCTTCTATAAACAGGATGGCGGTGGAGAGACAGGCCCAGTCCCTGAGCCCATGAGGAGTGTGGCCCCTTCAGGCCCAAAGATGGGGAACATCACTGCAGACAACTCCTCGATGAGCTGTACCATCGACCATACCATCCACCAGACGCTGGCCCCGGTGGTCTATGTTACCGTGCTGGTGGTGGGCTTCCCGGCCAACTGCCTGTCCCTCTACTTCGGCTACCTGCAGATCAAGGCCCGGAACGAGCTGGGCGTGTACCTGTGCAACCTGACGGTGGCCGACCTCTTCTACATCTGCTCGCTGCCCTTCTGGCTGCAGTACGTGCTGCAGCACGACAACTGGTCTCACGGCGACCTGTCCTGCCAGGTGTGCGGCATCCTCCTGTACGAGAACATCTACATCAGCGTGGGCTTCCTCTGCTGCATCTCCGTGGACCGCTACCTGGCTGTGGCCCATCCCTTCCGCTTCCACCAGTTCCGGACCCTGAAGGCGGCCGTCGGCGTCAGCGTGGTCATCTGGGCCAAGGAGCTGCTGACCAGCATCTACTTCCTGATGCACGAGGAGGTCATCGAGGACGAGAACCAGCACCGCGTGTGCTTTGAGCACTACCCCATCCAGGCATGGCAGCGCGCCATCAACTACTACCGCTTCCTGGTGGGCTTCCTCTTCCCCATCTGCCTGCTGCTGGCGTCCTACCAGGGCATCCTGCGCGCCGTGCGCCGGAGCCACGGCACCCAGAAGAGCCGCAAGGACCAGATCCAGCGGCTGGTGCTCAGCACCGTGGTCATCTTCCTGGCCTGCTTCCTGCCCTACCACGTGTTGCTGCTGGTGCGCAGCGTCTGGGAGGCCAGCTGCGACTTCGCCAAGGGCGTTTTCAACGCCTACCACTTCTCCCTCCTGCTCACCAGCTTCAACTGCGTCGCCGACCCCGTGCTCTACTGCTTCGTCAGCGAGACCACCCACCGGGACCTGGCCCGCCTCCGCGGGGCCTGCCTGGCCTTCCTCACCTGCTCCAGGACCGGCCGGGCCAGGGAGGCCTACCCGCTGGGTGCCCCCGAGGCCTCCGGGAAAAGCGGGGCCCAGGGTGAGGAGCCCGAGCTGTTGACCAAGCTCCACCCGGCCTTCCAGACCCCTAACTCGCCAGGGTCGGGCGGGTTCCCCACGGGCAGGTTGGCCTAGCCTGGGTCCTCCGCGGGTGGCTCCACGTGAGGCCTGAGCCTTCAGCCCACGGGCCTCAGGGCCTGCCGCCTCCTGCTTCCCTCGCTGCGGAGGCAGGGAAGCCCCTGTAACTCCGGAAGCCTGCTCTCGCTTGCTGAGCCCGCTGGGACCGCCGAGGGTGGGAATAAGCCCCGGTTGGCTCGTGGGAATAAGCCGTGTCCTCTGCCGCGGCTGCGATGTGGCCAGGCTGGGGCTGCTGGTCGGGGGAAGACAGTGAACTGCGTTCCCTGGCCTGCTTCCTGCAGAGTTTGTGCATGGGGAGTGTGAGGACATGGAGGGTGGGAGGCTGGGCGTTCAGCTGCCAGGGCCTTCCAATGCCACCGTTGTCACAGACAATGCCTGTCCAAACGTCCCGGTGGGATCAGCACTGCAGCCCGCCCACAACAGGGTGGGAAGGGAAGACTGGAGGGGGAAGGAAGGCAGGAGGGGGAAGGAAGAAAGAGGGGGAAGGAAAGAAAGAGGGGGGAAGGAAAGGAGGAAGGGGAGAAGGAAGGGAGGAGGAAAGAAGGAAGGTAGGGGGTGTTGGGTTGGGAGAATTGAGGGAGTTATAGGCAGAGGAGGATCCTAGCTCCAGCCATAAGAACTGGGAGAGCCGCCTGCTGCTCCAGAAGACCTGCCCACCTCCACAGAAATGCTAGCCCTTCAGACCTTCTGGTCAGTGAACTGGGACCAGCTCTGACTAAGGATGCCTTCCATGGCCTGGGACTCGAGTTCTTCAGAACCAAGAGGCTAACTGGGCTTCCTCCAAGAAGGGACCAGGGGCTAGAAGCAGAAGTTGGCATCAGCAAACATTTCTGGAATCTACCAAAGGGAGGCCCAGGCAGAACCCCTTCCTCAGTCTCCCTTCCCCTCTTCCCCCCAGCCTTGAAGAGGTTGATCCTTTGTGCTGTGTCTCTTAGCCCTTTCATCGGGGATGCCCAGAGGCAACAGCCCAGGCTGGAGGTGCCCCAGGGAAGGGTGCTCACAGTGGTCCCAGGGCTACACTTGGCTTTGACTGCACAGCCCCTGCTCAGATCCTTGTGGAGGGTGTCCGATGACTTGGGGAGGTTCTCTTCCCCTTCCTAGAGGAGGAAGTGACCAAGTTTGAAGGCGGCAGAAATGGCCACACAGCCAAGAAGAGCCCATGCAACTCAGTCCAGGATTTTACTGGGTCAGTGACATTGGTGGAAGCCTTCATGCCTCCTCATTCCACAGCACTTCCTCCTATGTTGACCTTAAACACTGGCTTCCCACTGATACAGACTGGGATGAGCTGAGGGCAGTCTCATTTACTGTCAAGAGTTGTATTTTTGTATTGTCCTTTTTGCCAAGTCTACATGTGTTGACTCTGTAATGGATTTATGTAGCCCACTTCAGTCTGCAAATAAAGCAAAGTAACTGGACACCTTGGGAGTATGCTGCAGTCCTTATGGGG